AGAGAACTTGAAATGTTCCCAACACATAGAAATGTTAAATACTCTAGATGATGGATACTCCAGATACCCCGACTTGATTATTACACATTCTATACATGTAACAAATGCTCACATGTACCCCATGAATAGGCAAAATATTATGCATCAATAAAATAAAAAAATAAAAAGAAATAGAAGTAGGAGACAAAGGGAATATAAACAAAACCTATCACCGATAGGACTTATCACTTCTTTTGCTTTTTGCATTTCTAAAAGGTTAATCTATTAGCCACTTAAAAATACATTTTTAAAGTCTTCAATTATAATTAATTTGCACTTCTATTAAATGCTGACCTTTCATGCCACTTGAGTTTCAGTTTTGATTGTCATCAGAAGTCACTTAGCATATTCTCTGAACCAGAGCCCTTCCTGACATTTAATTTCTTTTTAGTATTTATGGGGAAAAGTAACAGGAAGGCAAATAAATCCTTGTGCTTAATAATCTCATTTTTTAAATGTCTATGGAAAAACTAAGTGTTCCTTTGAACATTAGTGAGAAAATTCTTCTTTTTTGTGGTGAATATTGTGGTTAGAATTAGAAATATGTTAGGAATGGAACATCATTATAAATAGAACACTACTTGTGGTTCATACTTAAAATGTACACACAGCATTTTTTCCTTTAGCTTTATTGCATATAGGTTTTAGGTTAGATATGCCTTGCAAATAAGGTAATTTTGATGCCATGATGATGTGCCCTATATAAAAAATAACTTTAAATAAGCTCTTCCCTACCCTGTCTCACTTTGTGTGATTATTGTATATTCCTTTTTGGTTTGTTTTCAAAGCTTCCTTTGACTCTACTTACAGTTAAACCAGAGAATAAGAGAATTAACGACAAAAAAAGTAGACATTGTTATAATGATCTAAATTTATAGAGTATTCATTTTAATTGCAAAGTAGGTTGCCCAATGAAGGTGATTGCCTTTTATTTTATTTATTTATTTATTTATTTATTTATTTATTTATTTATTTATTTATTTATTTTTAATGAAATAAAGTTCTGAAGTGAAATGGTTGATTCTTTATTTCTGGTTCCACCTTTTTCAAAACAGAACTCAGGAGTATACTTCCATCCTTGTGTGTCCTTCGACTCCCATTCCCCCAGTTTTAATTAGAATCTCTGGATATGTTGCAAGGGCCTAATATAGGAAGGAATATAAATTTATATGTGATACACTTTTTTCTTTCCTCTCTTAGTTTGCAATTTTATTTCTTTCTTAGATGAGAGGAAAGATAGGAATGAAGGTAGGACCAAGTGAAATTCTTGTTGGCTAAGAGTGTGGCAAATAGCAGAAGAACATGATGTGACATCTTTTCTCTTCAAGCACAGGCTGTGGCCCAGAATGAGAGAGAGATGCTCCATAATGTCACAAGAGCTCTCCTTTCTCTTAGGCATTGTTCTTTCCTTTAGACTTTCATTTTGTTCAAGACAAAAGCAGACACCCTTGAGTAACGCCAGTATTTCACATTCCTACCTGTTTTATTCTGCTGTCAGTAATGAGTTGGCTGGAACGCGTGGGTTATTCCCAGCAGCCAGTTTCTGTTTATCCGTTAGGGGATAGAATAGTTTTAGAACAGCAATTTTTTCATAGTGGTGCCACTCGTTTCTTCCCAGCATCCTGGGATCAGTGGAATCAAGGCCAACCTTTAGAGCATATGCAATGAGTACAGCATTTTAGAAGATTGGACTGAGACCGGGGCTGGTGGGATGTCTCTGCTGGGAGCCCTGGGAAGCTTGAACCCAGGTCCTGCAGAATCTGCAGACTGTGGTTTGCTTCTTACCCTCTTTTCCATAGAGAGTGGCATACATGGTTATTGTTATCTTAAGCAACTTTAGGATACACAGCTTTGTGTTAGGTCAGATATGTTACAAATAAGATAGGTTGCAGCTTGCATCCTCAAGGAATTTTATACAGGAAACAGGAAGAAAAGTGTGATAGAATAGTACAAGATCAATATTGATTTAATGTGGAAAAAAATTATACAAAACTGTAAGTGTATGGGGAAAATAATATTTTACTCCCTTAATTTCATACCAGAAAAGAAATCCCTTTTGTCCGTTTGGTCTGTTTGTCTATACCTATGTACATATGCACAAACACATACATGTATATGCATATACACACACATCTACATACATACATAACAATGGGACTATGTTGTACGTCATTCTGCATGTTAATTTTTTCTTTTTTTTTTAGTATATGATGAACATTCTCTGCTGTCACTATTCTAGATTGACCTATTGTTTGTGATAGCTGCATGGTATTCCTAGTATGTATGTATCACACTTTATTTAACTGTTATCTTTTTTTTTTTTTTTTCCTGGGACGGAGTCTCGCACTGTCGCCTGCGCTGGAGTGCAGTGGCATGATCTCAGCTAACTGCAACCTCTGCCTCCTGGATTCAAGTGATTCTTGTGCCTCAGCTACTGAGTAGCTGGGATTAGAGGCACACGCCACCACACCCAGCTAATTTTTGTATTTTTAATAGAGACAGAGTTTCACCATGTTGGCCAGACTGGTCTCGAGCTCTTAACCTCAAGCTATCCACCTGCCTCAGCCTTCCAAACTGCTGGGATTACAGGTGTGAGCCACCGCGCCCCAGTTTATTTAACTGTTATCTTATTGATGAGTATTAAAAAGATGTTGAGTTTTTCACTGTGAAGTAATGCTACAATGAACATTCTTATCTGCATGTTTATGCTAGTGTTTTTATCACGTAGAATTCTAGACAATATTTAAATTGTTTAATATTAAGAAATACTGCCTACTCTTACTCCCAAAATGCTGTACCAGTTCATACTCCCACCAATAGGCTATAATAGAGATATTGATTGCATAACATAGTGGAAGTCTGTAGAAGATTATGGTTATAATATGTTATAATTTGATAGCACTTTGTAGTTTATAATTCACTTTCATCTATCTTATTTAATTCACCAACCTATGGTGTGGTTTTATATCTGCATCTTTGAGATAAGGACATTTGAGAGTCAGGAAAGTTCACTGACTTGCCTGAACATCTTAGTTAATGAATGCAAGGGCCAAGACTATTACCCAGATATTTTTTCTCTACTTTCGACATCCTTATAGTAAGATAATTTAGGAAAAGCTTGAGGTTGGCCATATTTAGATGACATTTTCTTAGCATTTGTGAAAGTTGATAGGTTTTATGTAGTACTGGGTTACTATGGATTTGAAGGAAGAGAAAAATGCAGAAAATGATTCAGATCAAATTGCATATAAAGAGAACATACTTAGTGAACCATGAAAGAATTTTTTGGTTATATATACACATGGTATCTATATCTATCTGTAGATATAGATACATGCATATATCTATATCTAATCTGTATATCTTTATATCTATCTAGGCAGCCCAGTGAATTTTAACATCAAGGCAGAATTTTGTATAATGAGTTTCTTTCTAAGTTGTAATGTGGTGCTCCTATCTCTTTTGCAAGATTTGTAGTCTGAGTCATGGTAGAGATAACAGGCAGTTAGACACATTAGTTAACATGCACTCTGAATACAGGGTCATTTGAAGGCCTAACTGGGGAGGCAAAGATAGCAGGATTCTCCTAGAGGGGTTAGAGATGGAAGTTGTAGAAGAGAGGCTATGATTCTAATGGGCTGGTAAAGCCAGTGTACTCCAGCTTGTATGTGGATCCAAGGATGGTCTTTTATTGGAGATTAGAAAGGGAGGTTGGTTTTGAAAATTTTCAGTGTAGAGATACAGTCAAAATAATATAAAGGAAGAGAAAAAGGAAAGGAGCAGAAAGGAAAGAGAATAAAACCATCTTGAAGAATTAGAGATGGCAGGACGAGATAAAGAAAGAAGCTGGTACAGGAAGGGGAACATCACGCTCTGGGGACTGTTGTGGGGTGGGGGGACGGGGGAGGGATAGCTTTAGGAGATATACCTAATGCTAAATGATGAGTTAATGGGTGCAGCACACCAGCATGGCACATGTATACATAGGTAACTAACCTGCACATTGTGCACATGTACCCTAAAACTTAAAGTATCATAATAATAAAATAAAATAAAAAAAAGAAGCTGGCCCTGTTTAGTTGACTGGAGTTCAGTGTAGGTGTCCCACTTTTTTGCTCCTTTTCTCTGCAGTCCCAGTTTTGATGAGGACTGCTTTGCAGAGTTTTATGGAAGCCCTCAGCACTTCAGCCTGTGAAACTCTTCTGAAAAACAGCCAACATTTATATTACTGCAGCATCAGAAAATCCTTTTGGGCACTGAAAGAATTGGCCTGAAGAAATCTTTCCTTTTACTTACTAAATATTCAGTTCTATTGGGATTGTAGAATTTTCACTTTGTTTCATGTGAAATTGTGATTAAAAGGTGGTCACTCCAGTTTTAGCAACCCCATGGGAAAACTAATCTCGTTGCTTTGGAGCTTTATTGTATTTTTACCAGATATTTGTACCATCTGCATTGGGAAACACTGAGCAAATTCAGCACTGTTAAGATTCTTTTTACTGAGTCTCATTTTTTTAAAGAAAAAAAGTATTTGTATTTTTCATGCATATTTAGATTCCATATGTCATATATTTTTGGCAGACCTAGACTTCTGTAATCACGGTATAGAGCCCTACATTTACATGAATATTCTGGTAAAAAAATATAGATATAATCCTGATTCATTTCCACATCATTTCTAAATTTATTGTAATTGCTTTTTAAATTTAGCAATATGTTTTTGAAAACATACATGTGATATGTAAAAGAAAACAAAGTATTATGTTTTTCTAGTACTAGTGGCATTTCTGTATGTTGTATTCTCTGTTTTACAGCATAGCGTAGTGGCTAAGAACACACTTCCTGGGTTTAACTCCCAGCTTTGCCCATTATTAGTCATGTGACCTTGGACATGTTACTTGACCATTCTGTGCAATCGTTCCATCATCCTTAAAATGGATATTATAGCAGTAGTAATGTCATAGTTGCCGTGGAATTTTTAAAGCTAACATATTCAAAGAGCTTAAGACAGTTCTTTGATATTATACTTCCTAACAAAACTCAGGAGATAAAAGGTTATTCTTAAGAATGCAGATTGCCCCTTTGAATACTGAATATCTTGATATGTCTATTCCTTTATGCTTCTGGATACTTAAAAAACAAAATTTTAAGAGTTTTGTTTTTGAGTTCCTACTGTTTTTATTTGAAATGTGTAACCACAGTGGAGGTGATTATTAGCTTTCTGATTACTTTTCTCTGATATGTGTAGGATATTGTGTGAAAGGAAGGAGGCACAGGATACTAAACATATTGATATTATGCTTGATGGCCTAATTTGGTAAAATTATCCAGCATATGGATATATTCTAAGAAAAACAAAGTCACCAATCATGGAAGTAGTCCATGTAATCCACTCGTCACCAAGTAGCTGGCTAGTGTCTCCAGGAGATTATGTCATTTTCAATAGGTTTAGTTTTGGTCCCTGTGTTGCCACAGTGAGTATCCAGTGGCTATAGCCAGATTGATCTGGGTGAGTGGAAGTCCATGTTGCTGAGCACATGTATAATCTCTGTCCCTTCTGCCATGGCTATGTTGTTCATGAATCCTTTAGGGAAGGACAGGAGTGACTAGAGAGAGAGGTTGATTGATCTCAATAGAATAGGTCATCTTGTCTGCCTGATTATCAAGCTCTTCTTTTGAAAGTTGCTATTTGGTGAGCATTTACATGACTAGCCAGTCAAACCATTAGCTACTGTCTATGAATGAATGTAGTTTTTCATCTCTGGCATGAATTTGTCAAAATGAACAACCAAGTATACTATTCAAAATGTTGCCCACTGGGAGGTTTTCTCTGCTGTGCCCTTACGGGCTTCCAAGTGGGGCTGTAATGCTACAACTCTTCACCCCTGTGTGGCACCAATTTATTGTGCAGAACCATCTGCACAATAAATCAGGCCTTAATTTTTTTCTTCTTTAGTTAACTGGTCATAAGAAACTCCTCTCAGTGAGGTCACAGGTGAAGTTTAAAGAGAGGGTCATTACAGCAAACATAGGAGCTGTGGGAATCTCAGCCACTTGCTCATGTAACTGAACTGTGCCCTGAGCACCTGCCAGGTCTGATTTCATACATACCCTTCTGTATAAGGCTAAAATGCTCCATGCAAACCCAACTGTATGGCTTCAGAAAGTCAGACAACACCAAGTTTATGTGGAGCACTCATGTTCCATAGCTTTGTTCCAAAATTCTAAAGATCTGGTCTGACCTTTAAGGGGCCTGCCAAATGCTATACAGAATCCCTATGTGCCACAGACACCTAAAACACCAGTAAATCTTTCGGCTCAGTGGCAGAGCAGCTTTCATAGCAGCCCGGACCTGTTGTGGAGCCTTCTCTTATTATTACTGATTACTCAAATATGGCAGCTTTTCAAGCTACTTGATAAATAGGTCAGAATAACATACCCAAATGAGGTGCATGTTGCCTCCAGAGTCCAGAAAAGCCAGCTAGATGCTGTGTCTCTGTATTAGTGGTAGGCAAGAGAGCTATCACTTTGGAAGGGATATCTTGAAATACTACTAAGACCCCTAGAAAATTTAAAAGATGGCAGGCCTCTGAATTTTTTTAGGACTCTTTCTTCACTCTGTCGCACATGTGTCTTACCATGCATAGGGTATTTGCCACTTACTGTATAGTCAGCATGTAATAGACAGCATAACATTCTATGGACTAGAAGTACAACCAAGGTCCCTGTGAACGAGATTATGATAGCGTGCTGGAGACTTGACAGAGCCCTGAGGTAGGATAGTAGGGTAGGCAAATGCTTCAAGTAGTCTTTGCTAACACATATAGAGAAAACCAGAATTTGACAGATCAATAGCCATGTACCAGATGCCAGGAAATATGTTGATTCGCTCCATCAGTAAAACCACATCTGGTACAGCATCTGCACTCTTCAAAATCCATCTGTTTTGTACAAAGCCAAAGAGACAACTTGAATAGAGATATGGCAGAAATGATCACCTTCTTCTTGCAAGTCCTTGATGGTGACTCTAATCTTTGCAATCTCTGCAGGAATGAAATGTTGCTTTTGGTTTACTTTCATAGGTAGAAATAGATAGTTCTAAGGGTTTGCAGTTAACCTTTCCTACCATTATACCCTTGCTCCACAGATTAGAGAACCAGTGAGAGAATCTGCTGAGTTTGTCTGTTCTAACTCAGCATTTCAAAACTGGTAGAATAACCATGGCATGAGTTCTGGGATGAGTGGGAGTTGTAATGAGCCCAAACTTCATTAATCATGTGATTTCCATAAACTCCTGCTCTGAATAGAATCAGTACTGTAGAATATGATACTGACATGGTTGGGCTGTTTGTCCCCTCCAGATCTCATGTTGAAATGGAATCCCCAGTGTTGGAGGTTTGGGCCTGGTTAGAGGTATTTGAGTCATGGGGTGGATCCCTCATGAATGCCTTGATGCTGTCCTCCCCGTAGTGAGTGAGTTTTTGCACTGAGTTCACACAAGATCTGGTTTTTTAAAAGGGTATGGCACCAACCCCTCTCGCTCTCTTGTTCCTGCTCTCACCCTTCACCTTCCACCATGATTGTAAGCCTCCTGAAACCTCTCCAGGAGCAGATGCTGGCACCATGCTTCTCATACAGCCTGCAGAATTGTGAGACAAAATAAACCTCTGTTCCTTATAAATTGCACAGCCTCATCCTTTGGGAAAAAAGAATGTATGTGTGTGTGTGTATGTATATTTAAATGCCAACAAATTTATAAGAAAAAGATAACCCAGCTGAAAGATGAGCAAAGGACTTGAACAAAAACTTCAACAAAAAATATCCAAACAGCCAAAACAAAACAAACAAAAAAATGGAGAATAAATATGTAAGTTATTTATTAATTTTAGGATTTCTAAAAGTTAAACAAGAACGGAAAATATTCTACTGTTGGCTTATCAGTAAATATACTATTTACATAACTACATTAATACACTACTGTAATTCAGAAGTTTCAAATAAAGATTTTGATAGTACAAAGGGAAGAGAAATTAGTTGGAAATGCTGTGACAGCTAAATCTACATCTATACTTACAGGAAATCAGGAGTTAATATATTTAAGTGATAAACCAAAAAGTAATTTCTTCATGTTATTTAGATATATAAAGAATAAATATATGAAAAAACCTTTAAAATAATTAAGAATGAGTACCTCTAAAAACAGGAATGGGGTGGTGAAGATTGGGACAGGGTTTGATGATCACCTTAAAACTTATCTAATTATTTTTAAAATTATGTGCATATTTTATGAATATTAAAATGAGTAAACAAAAAATTGATCCCACAAAACAGTGCAAATGAATTTAGTTATCTAAATATTTATCAGAATGTGTGCAAAGCATAGTGGTCGTAGGGAACAATGGGATTAATAAAATCAATGGCTGCCTTCTAGGAGAATATAGCCTTTTCAGAGAATAAAACAAGTACTTAAAGCACTCCAAAGATCACTTGAGCTTGGGAGGTCAAGGCTACAGTGAGCTGTGATTGTGCCACCACACTCCAGCCTGGGTGATAGAGTGAGATCCTGTCTCAAAAAAATAAAATAAAGCACTCCAGTGGCAGGTAAGACTAAGGAAAGAGGACCAAGAGAATACTACAACCGCTACTGACCATTCTAGCCACTGAAGCCCAATAAATATGACATTCTGGCACACTCCAAATATAAAACACTCCACTTATATCATTAACCTGATAGCCCAGCATTGTTTCTGTAGATGGAATAAGAGAGAATCATAAATCCAGTCACTTCTACCATACGCGAGTTTTACAAGTACACATACATGTGGTGTGTTTGTATAAACATGTGTATTATGTATGCATATATCATGTGCACACATTCACACATAATTTAAAATTTTTCTCACTTGGAAGATTTGTTAAACATTTCCAACAAATGGCAAATAAAGACTAGTCGAGATTGGATTTAACATTAAGACTCCTGTGTAAATGTTACCAACCTACGCTGTCTGTTGCTCTCATGCTGTTACTGTCCTATTTCATTTGGAAATACAAATTGTAAGTGTGAAACTTTTTAACCTATTCTTACATAAAATTCAAAGAAACTTCAGGTGACAATGATATTTGATGAGAAATGCTTAGAGGAAAGAATCTTTTAATGTAGTTACTGTGAGCATTCAAGAGCACTGCTTTGGTTATTATACTTCATAAGAAAAGGAAGAAGGCCAGGGAATATTTACATTCCAATGAGCCAGGAGTGAAGTGAATGACGACCACTGTACAGATACTGAGGCAAAGGCATTATTAAGTCTGTTCATGCTATGTTCCTTAGTATTTTAAATTGAAGTTATTTTCCTTAATGTTTAACTACAAAAATGCTTTTGTTTAATTTCTTTGTTAAACTCTTTATTTCTTAGAGAAATTGACAATTTATATCTAATAGGCACTGAAAAGTTGATTAGAATCTCTGTGTTCATGGGCTGGTTTGACAGTGGGTAGGCTTCCATATACAGGTGACTGGTCACCAAGCTGGCATTGTTCTTGGGCTACCATCAGATGTTAGTATCTAGAGGTTTTTCCTCTGTGGCAGTTTAGTTACAGCCTTTGAGTCTTCTGCATGGGCAATATGTGCCTGGCTTCTGGCAGTCTGAGAGCAGGATGGCAAAAGGAGCTAGGTTCTCAAATTGAATATGCATTCACTCAGTCCCCCTGTTTTCAGCCTTGCACTAATATTTTCGAGTGTGGTGCTTGTCAGGTTCAGTTGTGCCACAGAGTTGGGCTACTGAAATGGAGATACGTGCTTTCATGTGATTGTTCAGAGAGGAGAACTAGGTGTGGAGTGGGGTTCCAGTGTCTGATTTTCAGTCAGTTTTCCAGTTTTCAGCTCTGCCTATATACTCTGTGGTAATTGGCATCCAGAGATTCTCTGGGCATCTACAGGATTGTTTCAGTTTCTTCAAAGCATATTTCCCTGGAAGTATTGAGAATAAATTGTTCTCTGTTCTGGTTTCTTAAGTCAGTTACTACAACACCATTTGCTTTTTTTGCCTTAAAACATTAAAAAACATCCTGGCAAACCAGGTGAAACCCCGTCTTTACTAAAAATACAAAAAAAAAAAAAATTAGCTGGGCATGGTGGCAGGTGCTTGTAGTCCCAGATACTCGTGAGGCTGAGGCAGAAGAATGACGTGAACCCAGGAGGTGGAGCTTGTAGTGAGCCAAGACTGTGCCACTGCACTCCAGCCTGGGTGACAGAGCGAGACTCTGTCTCAAAAAAAAAAAAAAAAATTAGAAAAAATTTTTTATCTACTGATGTGTTTTTCATTTATACCTCTTGTCCTTTTGGTTTATATACTTTGTTTAAAAAATCCCTTTACTGTCATTTCAGTGTAATTTTCGGGATGTGGACTGTGGTCAGTCTTCATTTTTTACGAGAAATTTAGAAACCATTTATTTGCTCACCATTTTCCTTTTAGTACCTGGCATGTAGTAGGTTCTTAAATAGATATTTGATGAAATATTGAATGAATTGTTAGAAGTTTTTATAGTTGTGGGAAGCTTTTATGGTAGAAAGATACAATGACTATGCAAATATAACAAGTTAAAAGTCATCTTTTAAATTATGGTTTTACTTTGGCTTCATCCCATTTTTTGTTTTTGTTCCTTAACATGGTCAAGGAAATGAAATATTTTAAACAGTGTGGTAGTACAGGATGGATATATGTTAGTTTACTTTGTCAAACACAATTTTAGCTGTCACATTAGGCTTAAGATACACATTTGTCTATTTATAATTTTTCTAGAGAAATTACCTCTACCTCTATGGAGGTAGACTTGTATTGAGGTTAATTTACAATTAAGCACAGCCTTTAGTCTTAATTATATGTATATTTAGGGTACTTCTATAGAGGCTGATGGTGATTATGGTGTAAAATCTTCCAACTACCACTGCTCTCTTCCCACTGGCCCCTTTGTGGTTAATAAAGTTCAAGAGCAGCTGGCTTAGTGTGGCATCTTATCCAGGTATGTTTTGTATTACAAAGTGAATATGTGAGGATAGATAAAATCTAGTAAGGGCAAAGAAATTAAACCGTAGAAGTGAACGCAAGTAGTAAAGTTGATATTTTGAATGAATAGATCAGGATTCTTCTTTTTATAAAGGCAGCCCTGGACAAAAAAAGATGGGATTGTAGAGCTATAGGTATGTAGAGAGTCCCTGATTTGGCTACATTGCTGGATCTTGGGTCTTAGAAATGTGATATCCCTACCCATCATGCATTAGTAAATGAATGAATGAAATTTTGACAGTGACCCTTAAAATCAATGACTAGGCTGGGTGCAGTGGCTCACGCCTGTAATCCCAACACTTTGGGAAGCTGAGGCGGGTGGATCACCTGAGGTCAGGAGTTCGAGACCAGCCTGACCAACATGGAGAAACCCCGTCTCTACTAAAAATACAAAATTAGCCGGGCTTGGTGGTGCATACCTGTAATCCCAGCTACTCGGGAGGCTGAGGTAGGAGAACCGCTTGAACCCAGGAGGCGGAGGTTGCGGTGAGCTGAGATCGCACCATCTGGGCAACAAGAGTGAGACTCTGTCTGGAAAAAAAAAAAAAAAATCAATGACTGATTCTAAGTCGAAATAATGAGTAAACTGCAGTTTGTTTTAAACTGCTGTACATGTATGTTTTCCCAGTCTCTTAAGAGCTTATTAAAGGAATCTAGCCAGAAATTCAGAGACTTCTTTCTAACTATAAAGAGGTTACCTCTCCAGTAAAGACCTACGGAAGGAAAAACCCATACCACAAAATGTGTAAGACAGCAGATAAAGAAAGTCCCTTACAGAAAACTCTGGAGTTACAGAAATCTGGGTAAGAAATTGGGGGTTAGGATAAGAGAAAGGATTTACTTTTTGTGTTTTGGTTTTATTTTCAGGCAAAAGGACTCTTGTGGAAGATGGAACTCATTGTCCATTTTCCAGAATGTATTTCCAAGCCCATCAATGGGACCTGATACTGCTGTTCTGTGTTGAAATGCTTGAAGAACTCCTGCATCTCTGCTTGCATCTTCCATCCTACTGAAACCATGGTCTTCTCGGCAGTGTTGACTGCGTTCCATACCGGGACATCCAACACAACATTTGTCGTGTATGAAAACACCTACATGAATATTACACTCCCTCCACCATTCCAGCATCCTGACCTCAGTCCATTGCTTAGATATAGTTTTGAAACCATGGCTCCCACTGGTTTGAGTTCCTTGACCGTGAATAGTACAGCTGTGCCCACAACACCAGCAGCATTTAAGAGCCTAAACTTGCCTCTTCAGATCACCCTTTCTGCTATAATGATATTCATTCTGTTTGTGTCTTTTCTTGGGAACTTGGTTGTTTGCCTCATGGTTTACCAAAAAGCTGCCATGAGGTCTGCAATTAACATCCTCCTTGCCAGCCTAGCTTTTGCAGACATGTTGCTTGCAGTGCTGAACATGCCCTTTGCCCTGGTAACTATTCTTACTACCCGATGGATTTTTGGGAAATTCTTCTGTAGGGTATCTGCTATGTTTTTCTGGTTATTTGTGATAGAAGGAGTAGCCATCCTGCTCATCATTAGCATAGATAGGTTCCTTATTATAGTCCAGAGGCAGGATAAGCTAAACCCATATAGAGCTAAGGTTCTGATTGCAGTTTCTTGGGCAACTTCCTTTTGTGTAGCTTTTCCTTTAGCCGTAGGAAACCCCGACCTGCAGATACCTTCCCGAGCTCCCCAGTGTGTGTTTGGGTACACAACCAATCCAGGCTACCAGGCTTATGTGATTTTGATTTCTCTCATTTCTTTCTTCATACCCTTCCTGGTAATACTGTACTCATTTATGGGCATACTCAACACCCTTCGGCACAATGCCTTGAGGATCCATAGCTACCCTGAAGGTATATGCCTCAGCCAGGCCAGCAAACTGGGTCTCATGAGTCTGCAGAGACCTTTCCAGATGAGCATTGACATGGGCTTTAAAACACGTGCCTTCACCACTATTTTGATTCTCTTTGCTGTCTTCATTGTCTGCTGGGCCCCATTCACCACTTACAGCCTTGTGGCAACATTCAGTAAGCACTTTTACTATCAGCACAACTTTTTTGAGATTAGCACCTGGCTACTGTGGCTCTGCTACCTCAAGTCTGCATTGAATCCGCTGATCTACTACTGGAGGATTAAGAAATTCCATGATGCTTGCCTGGACATGATGCCTAAGTCCTTCAAGTTTTTGCCGCAGCTCCCTGGTCACACAAAGCGACGGATACGTCCTAGTGCTGTCTATGTGTGTGGGGAACATCGGACGGTGGTGTGAATATTGGAACTGGCTGACATTTTGGGTGATGCTTGTTCTTTATTGACATTGAATTCTCTTTCTCATAGCCTCTCCACTTTATTTTTTTTTATAGGGTTTGTGTATGTATGTGTGTGAGCAGTGTAAAGAAAGAATGGTAATTATAGTTCTGTTACCAAGAATAAATAATAGGAAAGTGATTACAAATATTACCTCCAGGGTTCAATAGAAATCCTCAATTTAGGGTGAGGAGACTTTTTTTTGGTTTTGGGGTTTTTCCTTGATTGATTTTGTTTTCATAGTGGGAATCAGGATTGTGCTTTATTGAGCCTGCAGTTACATTGAATTGTAGGTGTTTCGTGTGCTGCTAAGGTATGCTTATTTGAGTTTATCAAGACTTTTTTTTTCTGGAAGACACTGCTGCTTTTACCATCACATTGGAGCCAAACATCTCAATCAATATATATTTAGTTTTATTTTAAAAACTAACCCAGGAAGGTTAGCGACATTTTAAGGGTCATTACTATTTACTTTGGTGCACTTTAAGAGATAATGTACAAATTAATTCAGTCTTATTTTTCAGAATTGTTTTTATACATGATATGTGCTTTAGGAAATGTGCATTATCATTTATGGGAAGATAGTTTTAAGAAATGTTTTATCTGCATGTACAGTTGTAAAAGAGAACATAAAATGTAGATACTTTTCTAAGCACAATAGCAACTCTTCAAGCAATAGCGCAAAATCTAGGAGACAGGATCCTTGCAAATTTAAAAGGTGAATGTAGTGAGGGGGATGGCAAGTGGCTGGTACAGGCTGTGGTGATTCCTTTTACTCAAGGGTTTTTGTGGAGTATAGGGAGAAGGGGTTGATATTTATGGACACCTATGTGTCAGGCACTGTGCATCATTTTATCCTTACAGGATGTTGTGAGGTAGGTATTATTGTTTTCATTTTTACAGGTGAAGAAAGCAGGTCTCAGAGGGACTAAAATCCTGCCCAAGGTTAGTGGTAGAGCTGGGATCCAAAAATCTGTCAGAATCCTGAGACTGCGCTGTTCCACTGTGCCACGCAGACAGTTCATTCAGTTTAGATGTCACATAGTCAAGAGGGAACTCTATGCATCCTTTAATTTTTTAGACTATGATATTCTTTTTAAAAATTAGCCTTTATTTTCTAACTACCAAAAGAAATATGAAAGCATTACAGAAACACTGGAAAATAGAAAAGAAAAAATAAAATCACTTACAACCACTTTTTGTTTTTTGGAGTCTCGCTTTGCCACCCAGGCTGGAGTGCAGTGGTGTGATCATGGCTCATTGTAGCCTCAACCTCCCAGGCTCAGGTAATCCTCCTGTCTCAGCCTCCTGAATAGCTGGAACCACACACACACACGCACACACAGGTGTGTGCCACCACACCCAGCTATTTTTTTGTATTTTCTTTTGTAAAGACAAGGTTTCACCATGTTGCCCAGGCTGGTCTCAGAGTCCTGAGCTCAAACGATCTGCCTGCCTTGGCCTCCCAAAATGTTGGGATTACAGGCATGAGCCACCACATCTGACCTACAACCACTTTTTAATGTGAGACTTAAAAATCTTAGATAAATAAGGCTGTGAAGCAAAACCAGTGATTTTTTTTTTTGTTTTTGATTTGCAAAACAAGTGACTGACAATTATTGAGAAATTAAAGATAGCTATGTGTAGGTCTTGCCCCTGCGGGTTTGGAGGTTTCCAGTTGTCCATCTGTGTTAGTTGTAAGTGTTCTGGGCAGAATAGTATTGTTGCCCCAATGCTTGCCCTAGCAGAGCTGGAGTTTGTGAACGTGCTCAGATGTGTGTCTCCTACAAAGAAGGGAAAATGAACCCTCGTCTGAGCCTAGAACAAGTTTTAATAGGGCATGTCTGACATTTCAAATTGTTTTTCTCTTGCTGACAGTCTGCCCCCAGGTGCATCTAGGGCCTTGGTCAGCTTCTCTGTTACCAGTGGCTCACTTTATAAAACAGCCCACAGGGATAAGGGCTGAAAATATAGCCACTTGGCTACATCATTGACTAATTAAGTAAGTTAACTGTGGATTTATAGCATCTTTTCAGGATGTTAGTGTTTTGTGAGCCAGTGGAAAAAATAAGCTTCTATTTCTTCATTTGTAAAACCAGAGAGTTGGATTAGATGAATCTCTAACGTCCTGTCCAGCTCAAATGTGCTTTCCTCTATACTAGGGTATAGATTTTTGAAGAGCCTAGCTGACTTCAGCATCACCTCACCCTTTGGTCTCCAGTATTACTTCTTTACATTTTACTTCATTAGCTATTTCTTAATATTAAATGTCTGAAGAGTGTGGCACTGTATCAGGAGTTGGGGCATTGAAAGGTTGAAGACATCATGAAATATCTGGGAAACTCTGCTCTTAAGGAAATTGCACCGATGTTGGAACTCATTGTCCAGTTAAAGAGCTCTTTGGGGACTCAAGCATATTATTCAACATGTTGTTTTGGGATTATCTTCAAATGATAGTCACCTACCTCTTTCATTTCTAATTTTTATTCACAGGTAAAATTGTTTTTGTCCATAGGGATTTTATAGGACATAAGCACTGTAGTAGATACTAGTAGCATTTTGAAGTGTATTATGCTCTCCATTTTCCATATAAACTAGATTTCAAGCAGATATTGATAAGGACATTTTTTATTAGACTTTTCTCTGAGGAAAGTCAGCATGATCTGTATTCATCTTACATATTGATAGGTCATGAAGACTCCTTTTTGGCTGGAGGTGAAACTGAGCTTTGTTTTCTTTGTTCCTGTTTTATGGGCAGTCTTTAGGTACTTTCATGCTGCTTAATAGGCAGTGCCTCATTTGGTGAGAGCTCTGGAGTGCCTGCCGAGACGCTCCCTGTTTGTGAACAAAGATTATGAAGGGGTCTTTGTGAGAATTCAGCAGCAACACTGAACAGCAGTTCTTTTTACACTGGATTATCTTGATCTGATGAGAGTTTACAAATCATTTTGAACATTTTTATTATGTATACATTGTGAAAGCTTTAAAAATAAGTACTATGGAGCACCTTTGAGAAACGTAGGTGCAAAATCATATGTTGCCTATTCCCCCATATTTTCTTGAGGCAGGGAAAGATACCACTACTAATTCTCACTGCTTACAGGCATAATCAGAAATGGTTTTTTGTTTGCCTGTTTTTCCTTCTGGCTAGTAAGAAGCGTAAAAGAGATAATGAAATATTTGTGGTCAAAAGAAAGATGCAAGGGAAATTCCAAATAGTATGGAGTAACATTATTTAAACTTTAATACATGTTTAAGCATCCCCAAGGGAGCTTGTTAACAGTACAGATTCCTGGGCCTCCAGAGGGTCTGTGGTTGAGCCCAGGAATGTGCATTTTTATTTTATTGAGCACTCTGCCTGACTCTGGCTCAGGTAGTCCCTGGGAAACTCTTCAGGAAACATTCCTGTAGAAAATATATCTATTTAAATATCATCTGTTTTATCCCACAATGTTTGTTTCGTGTTGCAAGCCATTATCTTCTAGGCATGGGTAATCCACATTGAGAGGAAAATCCACACAACATTGTGCCTGATTTGCTGCCACCTGTGTTTGTGCTGGATCTTGCCAGTGTTAGCTTTATTTTCTTTCAACTGGCAAAATTCTGATAAAGCATATAGCTTCACAGTAGAGCAAAATGGGTGACTTAATTGAAAGTCATGACTTTCAGCAGTCTAATTATGCTCATATTTTATTTTCTTATAGAGAGCTGTCTTTATTGTGTGTAATTCCCGGAAGAATGTAAAGATTTATCTAATTCCTATTGCTCTGCCAGTTGTGTTCAATGCAAGCATTGAAGTAAAATAAAAATAACCTTTTTAATATGTGTATTTCTGTTGCCCACAAAGATATTTAATTTTTTTCTTGATCTTTGTTTTTGTTTATGTGAAAATATTTACATATGTATCATTTCTGTATATATCACAGAAAAGTTTTCACTTGCTTGACATTTTATTCTACAATGATTTTTAGTTTAAGTTTAAAGAATGGCTACATTCAGATTTATTTTCACAACTATAGTCCTGCTAAACTGCCTTCATTGAAAACTCAGTTTTTATGATAAAAAATATCAAAGCACAAGTTTGTTATTGGAGGTAAATTATACATTTCTTAGATATCTATTGGTACTAGACCTTTGTAATTAAAATTAATTTATTTTACAATAGTAACTGACCTGTATGGAAAAAAAAACAACCTTGAATTATGGGTTCTAATATTTAAATATCGAAAAATATGGTTATTTGTGCATATTCTTATTACAACCAAGAAAAGAACTCCTGATAAGAAAATAAATAAATATTTAACATTTCTAAAGTGGAGTTTTTTTTAAAAAAAGGACTAC